GGCGTTACCTAATTCTTCCAGCTTAATAAAAATCCTAATGGGGGCTCTTGAGCTGTTTGCTCTAGCTTGCTCCTGCTCTGTGAGTTGTACTTTCGCTTCAATAAATCTGTTTCTTCCTTACTTCAGTTTTTTCTTTTGTTTCTTTTCGTTGCTTTGTTCTTTTGTTACTTTGTGCATTGCATTTTGTTCAGTTCTGTGTTCAACAAGCCAAGAACCTGGGCAATCCACGGTCAAGACCTTCCATCCAGTAGCAGAGGCAGGAGGATCCCCTGATGCCAAGAGTTAGAGAGCAGCCGGGGCAACAAAGTGAGACCCTGTCTCTACTATCTATCTATCTATTTTTTAATTATCTGGGCATGGTAGTGCATGCCTGTGGTCTCAGCTACTCCTCAGGCTGAGGTGGGAAGATCCCTTGAGCCCAGGAGTTGAGGCTGCAGTGAGCTATGATGGCACCACTGCACTGCAACCTGGGTGACAAAGCGAGATCTTGTCTCTAAATTAAATTTAAAACAATACCACCAAAACAACAACAGGCTGGGCGGTGGTGTCTCACGCCTGTAATCGGAGCACTTTGGGAGGCCGAAGTGGGAGACCATTTGAGGCCAGGAGTTCGAGAGCAGCCTGGGCAACACAGACCCCACCTCTACAAAAAAATAAAACTGGCCTTGGTGGCGCGCGCCTGTAATCCTAGCTACTTGGGAGGCTGAGGCAGGGGGATTGCTTGAGTCTCGGACGTTGAGGCTGCAGTGAGCTGAGATCGCGCCACTACACTCCAGCCTGGATGACAAACTGAGACCCTATCAGAAAAAACAACAACAAAAAAAAAACAGTGCCCGCTCGGTTTTTCCTGAAACGCGCAGCCCTCGCCTGTAGCCAGGAGAAAACTCCGCGAGCCAGGAAAACACAAACTCGGCCAGGAAACAGCCACCCGGGGGTGCCTGAAGAGGACGCTGCGAGGCGGATTCTTTTTCCGGGCCTGCGGCGAGCGCTTCCGGGGCGGTGGCGACGGAGGCGGAAGTGCGGTGTTTTAGCCGGTGGCTGCTGTCTCTGGGCGGGCCGTGGGAGGCTCCCGAGGTGGGGGCCGGGGCGGGATGGCTGCAGCGGCGGCCGGGGCCGGGAGCGGGCCCTGGGCGGCCCAGGAGAAGCAGTTCCCGCCGGCGCTGCTGAGTTTCTTCATCTACAACCCGCGCTTCGGGCCGCGCGAAGGACAGGTATGCGGAGGGGGCGGCGCGCGGGCGGGCGGTCATGTTGTGCTTCTGTTTCCTCATGTTTCAGGAGGAAAATAAGATTTTATTTTATCATCCAAATGAGGTAGAAAAGAATGAGAAGATTAGAAATGTCGGATTGTGTGAAGCTATTGTACAGTTTACAAGGTAATACCTCTAAGTGTGCTTTTAGCGTTCAGTTGTCCCAAACATATTTTTTTAACCTTTGTAGGACATTTAGCCCATCAAAACCTGCAAAATCTTTACATACACAGAAGAACAGACAGTTCTTCAATGAACCAGAAGAAAATTTCTGGATGGTCATGGTATTTACATACACAGTGTATCTTTCTGAAATATTGTATAATTTCAGTTTATCAAACTTTGTAGGTTGTTCGGAATCCTATAATTGAAAAACAGAGTAAAGATGGAAAACCAGTTATTGAATATCAAGAGGAGGAGTTGTTGGTAATGTGTCATTGTTTGTTTATTTATTTATTCTGAGCTGTGTGCTGTGTTTTCGCGTCTGCAGGACAAGGTTTATAGCTCGGTGCTGCGGCAGTGCTACAGCATGTACAAGGTAAGCGTGGCGTTCTTTCTCAACTCAGAGTCATTTTTTTTCCTGCAATCTTTTACCTCACTAGCTTTTTAATGGTACATTTCTGAAAGCCATGGAAGACGGAGGCGTCAAGCTTCTGAAAGAAAGATTAGAGAAATTCTTCCATCGGGTAAGTATTTTGAATTTCATTTATAACTTTAGGTAAATTTTATGCCTTATTTTTTTTCCCACAGTATTTGCAAACGCTACATTTGCAGTCATGTGACCTACTTGACATTTTTGGTGGAATCAGCTTCTTCCCGTTGGATAAAATGACTTATTTGAAAATCCAGTCCTTTATTAATAGAATGGAGGAAAGCCTGAATATAGTCAAATACACTGCTTTTCTCTATAACGATCAGCTCATCTGGTAGGTACACCCCGAGGCATGGTATTAAAAGAACGTTTAACCCAGTGCTTTTCTGTTGTTGCAGGAGTGGATTAGAACAAGATGACATGAGAATTTTATACAAATACCTTACCACCTCCCTTTTTCCAAGGCACATCGAACCTGAGGTATGATGGGTACCATAGCTGCGCACAATTACTAAGTCATTCTCAACATTAAATGTATTTGCAGTTAGCAGGAAGGGATTCTCCAATAAGAGCAGAAATGCCAGGAAATCTTCAACACTATGGAAGGTAGGACTTCTGTTCTTTGATTTATGATACTGTGAATCAAGTCATGTCTGTTCTTGCTTTTAAGATTTCTTACCGGACCCTTGAACCTCAATGATCCAGATGCAAAATGCAGATTCCCCAAAATTTTTGTAAATACAGATGACACTTATGAAGAGCTCCATTTAATCGTTTATAAGGTAACAACTGTTTTCCTTCCAGCGTTAATGATTTCATAACCTCTGGTTTGTTCTGTCTTCCCAGGCCATGAGTGCGGCTGTGTGCTTTATGATCGACGGTGGGTACGCGCCTTTGTCTGATTTCAGCCTATCTTACTGGTATTTTTTGTCATGACTTGCCAGCCTCTGTCCACCCAACGTTGGATTTTTGCCGAAGACTGGACAGCATCGTTGGGCCCCAGCTCACAGTGCTGGCCTCTGACATCTGTGAACAGTTTAACATCAACAAGAGGATGTCCGGGTTTGTACTTTGCTTTCGGTTCACTTTCAGGCAGTGCTACTGTCTTCGTGACATGTTTTCACAGGTCTGAGAAAGAACCCCAGTTTAAGTTTATCTACTTCAACCACATGAATCTCGCCGAGAAGAGCACAGTTCACATGAGGAAAACGCCCAGCGTGTCGCTCACTTCCGTGCACCCGGATTTAATGAAGATTCTCGGTGACATCAACAGTGACTTTACCAGGTGATTCCAGCCACTTCTCCAATCAGGCGTCCCGAACGATTGCATTTTGACCCTCGTCTTGCAGAGTGGATGAAGATGAGGAGATCATTGTGAAGGCCATGAGTGATTACTGGGTTGTTGGAAAGAAGTCTGATCGGCGGGAGCTCTATGTTATTTTGAATCAAAAAAATGCAAACCTGATTGAAGTAAATGGTAAGTAGGATTTGGTATTTCAGGAGAATTTGCTTCCTTCCTCACTGTTGTGTCCTTGTTGCAGAAGAGGTCAAGAAACTTTGTGCAACGCAGTTCAACAACATCTTCTTCTTGGATTGACGGATGACGGCTCACCGAGAGCATATCTAAAAAACACTCTGCAAACATTTGGTCACATGCAAGTTAGTGGTCATATGACGGACTGCATTCAGGACAAGGGTAAAGCAATACTTGCTTTGAAGAATCACATTTCGACTCGGTCTGCTGATCTGAGGTTTTTAGATTTTAAATATTTATGTGGAATTAATTAAAGGTAGTTGGCTATATCGCTATCATTTCATTCTTTTGACATTATGTGAATATTTTACTGGAAAATAAGACTAATAAATTGTTAAAAGTTTTTAAAATTCTGGTTTGGTGTTGAGTCTCTCTCCTGCTGCCTATTTATAGATTACACTGGCCACCAGCTCCGTGACCCAGGCTGGAATGCAATGGCTCACTGCAGCCTCAACCTCCTGAGCTCAAGCAATCCTCCCACCTCAGCCTCCCAAGAAGCTAGAACCACATGTACACACCACCACGGTCGGCTGATGTTTTAATTTTGCAGAGATGGGGGGGTCTCACTATGTTGCCCAGGCTGGTCTCGAACTCCCGTAATCCAGCCATGTAGGAAACCTGAGATGCAGTGGGCCAAGGGGTATGTTAAAACACTGTGACGAGTTCAGTGCTAAGAACTGTAATGCTCAGGAAATCTTACAGCACGTGCCATCCTAAGCCTGTGTGTGTGTCCTCGTGTCTCTCTACTTTTTCTTCTTCTTGCTGGTGATGGTCTTGCTGGATGGGGACACGGTCACATCCTCCTTGGGAGGGTCCAGTATGAGGTGAGAGGATGACACGTCTGCCGGCTCCTTGAGCACTGTGATGTCCACCTCATAGTCATGTCTCTTGGCCTCTTCCTCTCTCAAGATGAAGATGTTCAGCCTAAAAGCAAACATGAGAAGGTGGTAGCTTTTTT